AAAAAGGCTTATATAGGCATGTAAAATTTATTTAGAATGGGAGACAAAATTATAGGGGGGATTTTCATTTTGTTTCTTTTTTTGTTATTTTATCTGTGCTAATGTATTATCAGGATAATCTATGTCCATTTAAATAAAATAAAAATAATTCATACAAGCTAACAAAAAGGTAAACATCTTTAAAAGTTTGAATGAAACATATCTCGTGGAAAACATTGTAATTCCAAGTTAGTCAAGCACCTGTGTTATATGATGGCTATAACGTGGGGGAGGAGTAATGAGCAGAATAAAACAAAAGACTGGAACTAATAGTAGTTAGTGTTATCAACAATTTTCTCCATTTTCTCTAAGTAGCATCCATGTAGCAAAATTTACTTCTAGAAGATTCAAAGTCTTTCTCTACAACTCTTTAATTAGGTTATTTCTTTTTACTCCTGACTCAACAGGCTTCCAGGTTCACTTTTCTTTGAAAGCAGAGGTTGCTGACAATATTACCAACATGGAAAGGTGGACTAGGAAAAAAAAGATGGATAGCTTGATTTATGTTGCTAACCTTGTATGGACTGTAGGACATTTAAAAATATTTTGTACTGGGTGTGGTGGCTCACTCCTGTAATCCCAGTGGTTTTGAAGGCCAAGGCAGGAGGATTGCTTGCAGGCAGGAATTTGAGACCAGCCGGGGCAACACAGCCAGTCCTCCTTCTCTATCAGCTATTTAGGAGGCTGAGGCAGGAGGATGAGGCAGGAGGATAGCTCGAGCCCAGGAATTCGATGTTGCACTAACCTATGATTACACCACTGCAATCCAGCCTAGCTGATAGAGTGAGACCCTGTTTCTAAAAAGAAAAAAATATTGCTATTTTATACAAAAAAATTTATGATAAAATGTCCTCTCCTTTAGGTTTTGTAGGTAACTGTATCCTATTTGCATTTGATCCACATGAAAGAACTCTGTTCTCAAAGTTTGCAGATGCTGTTGTTGCTTGTATTTGCTTTTACTCTGTTATGATGCTACCAAGATTTTGGTTAGATGGCTGTTATTCTAGGTGGCAGACATGCGGGTTTCCCTCCCTTTGCACAACTAAACAAGGTAGGCTTTGGTTCTGGGCAGTCACTGGTATTTAACACATGCACTTCTCTTGTCATGGTGACAGGCATGTGCTGGTGGAGGTCAAAGAAACAGGAACACAAGTGAAATCGAGGTGAGTGTCAGGTAAGGACCAAAGCACCACGCCTACCTCATCTTTGCCCACAGAACACCCATTCTTCCCGTGTCCTGTTTCCCAGGACGTATCCGGGGCGGATAAGAAATCACCCGTGGGGAGGCGGTGAACTCCTCCGCAGGGGCCGATGCCCGGGACAGGGGCGGGGAAGGCTAATGAGGCGACTTGTGCGGGGAGGGGCCAAGGAGGAGCCCAGGTGTCCCGCTCCCGCTCGACGGCGCGCGCCTGCGCGAGCCCAGTTGGCGTCGCACCCTTGAGCGCAGCATCCCTACGCCAGCGAGTCCCAATACTAGGGAGGGAGGGAGGGAGGAGGGGCGGCCGGCCCCCCGCCCCCGCGCGCGGCCACGTGACGCCGGCTGAGGAGATTGGAGGGGCGGCTGCGCGAGGCTGCAGACTGGTGCAGCGCACTGTGCTGGCGGCTGGGCCTCCTCCACCTCCTCGTCTTTCTCCCGGGAACCTTGACGACGCCTTCCGCTTGGCCCTGCCTTCTGCCGCATCCCCGCCGCCGCGGCGCCTTGAGGAGCAGGAGAAGACGCAGCCGGGCCGCCGCCGTTAGAGGGGTTCCCGGCCGCCGCTCGCCCCGTCGGC